CTCTCCAGCCTGCCTGCTGGCTGCCTGCTGCTGCTCTCTCTGAACTGAGAGAGTTAACCAAGCGGGCCAGGGCAGTCTGGGCTGGGGGCCGCCCCCTGGCCCCCCTCCAGCCCCAGCTCCAGTTTCAGCTGCTGGTTGGGGAGGGCATGGGTGGGGTGGGGCTGGGAGGGGAGGCTGCTGGGGGCGGCGCGTCCAGCTCTGGGCCAGGGGGTCCAAAGTGCTCAGCCCCCGGGGCACAGCAGGACGTTTGGGGGCCTTCTTTCAGCAGGGGACAGCCCGATTGGGGTGAGCGTCCCCCACTCCTTCCCTCCAGGCCTCACCCCTGGTCTGGCTGGGCCGCCTATTTTGGGAGCAGGAGTGGCCAGCCCGAGGCTTCCCAGGCAGGCCAACCCAAGAGGGAGGGAGTGTGGTTGAGGCAGTGGGTTCTGCAGGGTGGGATGTGGGTGACTCCTCCCTGCCCTGCTGGTGCGTGTGCACCCTGGCAGGGTGTGGAGTTGGGACACACACGTGTGTAGGGCTGGTTGCGTCACTGCGTGGGGGCACCGGAGGCCCAGAGGAGGAGTATTGGATGCCTGACGGTGTTTACACCCCACGTCCTGCTCCAACCAGCAGTTTGGGGAGAGGTTGTTGTTCATGTCCATTCCGGCCCCACTGTGTGTGTGTGTGTGTGTGTGTGTGTGTGTGTGTGTGTGTATCCCTGCCCCAGCATGTGTTTTCTATCTCTAAGGCCCACTGGGCTGGGCCTCATGTCACTTGCCTGACATCCGATTGTGAAAGATGTCACCCAGAGGCGGGCAGAGGGGCTGTCTTTTCCTTTTCTCGTTGCTGCCCAGGGAGGAGACGGGGTGACCTTTCCCACAGGGGCAGCCTGTGGCGATGTGGCAGCTGGGCCTCACCCCGGCAGGGCTGTGCGTGACCCCCTGAGTGGGGGAAGGCAGGCTGTTGCCATGGTGGCCTGAGCGAGCAGAATTCCTCCAGGGTGAAGTGGGAGATATTTATACCCGGGGTCAGGCCGCGAGCGGGCGGGCGGAGAGGGCAGGGAGCTGGGATTTCGCGGGGCACAGTGAGGCCGGGCATGTAGGCAGGTGGGACTTGGGCGTGCCCTGCTGTCTCCTGCTCTGTGTTTGTGTGAGGCAGCGCCTCCTCTGCCCTGCCAGGGTAGGTCTGGGAATCGGGGGCCTGCTGCGGGAGGTTGTTTTGGTGACACTGTGTCCCCACGAAGCTGGGGATACCCGTTTCTCTAGCTTGGAGCCACCAAGATAGAGGACAAACACTTCTGTGATTCAGTCCCCAGACTGTCTCTGACTTAATCCCTTGGGTTCAAGCCCTATGTGGGAGAGCAAGGGCACACACTGCCTAATCCGTGGTGTCCCCCCCAGGACAATGGCGTCTCTTGGCCACATCTTGGTTTTCTGTGTGGGTCTCCTCACCATGGCCAAGGCAGGTGAGTGCAGGGGAGGCTGCCCGCTACCCACCGCATTCAACCCCTGATTTCTCTCTCTTTCCAGAAAGTCCAAAGGAACACGACCCGTTCACTTACGGTGAGCGGGGGGTCTAATTTTGAGTCCTGGGGTGCCCTCACCTTCCCTGCTCTGCTGCTCACAGACTACCAGTCCCTGCAGATCGGAGGCCTCGTCATCGCCGGGATCCTCTTCATCCTGGGCATCCTCATCGTGCTGAGTGAGTGCCCCTAGCTCCCGCCCTCTACCCCGCCTCAGCTTCTCCTACCTCTCCACGCCCACAGGCAGAAGATGCCGGTGCAAGTTCAACCAGCAGCAGAGGTAAGACGCCCCTCCCCGCCCTCCTTCGCCCGATCCCGAAATCCCTCTGCCTCTGTCTTCCCAGGACTGGGGAACCCGATGAAGAGGAGGGAACTTTCCGCAGCTCCATCCGCCGTGAGTCTGGGGAGACTGCGGGTATTCTGGGGAGAATGACCCCCGATCTCCGTGTTCCCCCCAGGTCTGTCCACCCGCAGGCGGTAGAAACACCTGGAGCGATGGAATCCGGCCAGGTGCTGCAGCTCTGACACGGCGGTGGGAGGGACCCCTCGCCTCTCACCCTTTTCACCCTCACAGGACTCCCCTGGCACCTGACATCTCCCACGCTCCACCTGCGCGCCCACCGCCCCCTCCGCCGCCCCTTCCCCAGCCCTGCCCCCGCAGACTCCCCCTGCCGCCAAGACTTCCAATAAAACGTGCGTTCCTCTCGACAGCACTTTGTCGGTCTCGGTCCCTCAGCGCGAAACGCCAGCGCCACTGGGCCCCAGCAGGGGGCGCCCCACCCTAGAGGAAGGGGCGGGG